TCAGGTGCAGCAGGGTTCCCCCCAAGCTGGGTCAGCACTGGGCTCCCCGGAAGGGGCAGAGCAGGTGCCCCAGGGCCCCCGACCTCCCCCAACAGGTCCATCCCGGCCACCAGGCGTGTGGCTGACAGTGCCACGTTGACCCAGCAGCGGGGAGGGCCCGGGCCAGGATGGCCCCCATGCAGGGGGTGTTTGCAGGACCTTTGGGGGCGTGCGTGCGTCAGCCCCCCGCTGGGAATGGGTGATAATGGGGCCGCTGCCTGCAGGATTTTCCAAAGAAAGCCGAGTCCTGATAAAGCAGGCCCAGATCCTGTTTGGCCACCGCGGCGCCCGCCGGCAGTGGTGATTAAGGGGCTGGACCGCGGGGCGCAGGCAGGTGCGGCGGGGGAGGGCCCGCCAGCCTATATAAGGCACCCAGGACCGGCCGTTGGAGCCGCATGGATGGCAGCAGCAGGCCTGCCGGGCCCAGCGCGAGCTCCTCTCCACTGTGCACCATGGTCCAGCGGTGGCTGCTGCTGTCCTGCTGCGGAGCCCTGCTCAGCGCTGGTGAGTGAGGTCGAGGGGCGCCAGACACTGCGCCCCACACCGACTGCGGGTCCCGTCCACACAGGTCTGGCTAACACCTCCTACACCAGCCCAGGCCTCCAGAGGCTGAAGGACTCTCCACAGACAGGTAAGAACACAGCGGCCACTGATCCTGCCGCCACAGGGCTGTGTGAGCACTGCTCTCTCTGTAGCCCCGGACAAAGGCCAGTGCTCCACGTGGGGGGCTGGTCACTTCTCCACCTTCGACCACCACGTGTACGACTTCTCGGGGACGTGCAACTACATCTTCGCGGCCACCTGCAAGGACGCCTTCCCCACCTTCAGTGTCCAGCTGCGGCGAGGCCCAGACGGGAGCATCTCGCGGATCATCGTGGAGCTGGGGGCCTCCGTCGTCACTGTGAGCGAAGCCATCATCTCAGTCAAGGACATCGGGTAGGTCAGGTGGGCCGGGGCCCGGGGGCTCGAGGATCGACCACCGACTTCCCTTGCCCCACAGGGTCATCAGCCTGCCCTATACCAGCAATGGACTCCAGATCACACCCTTCGGCCAGAGCGTGCGGCTGGTGGCCAAGCAGCTGGAGCTGGAGCTGGAAGTCGTGTGGGGTCCTGACAGCCACCTCATGGTGAGGAGAGAAGGGCCAGGGTGGGCCTGGAGCCCCGGGCCCCCAGCAGAGCCGTCTCCCGCAGGTTCTGGTGGAGCGGAAGTACATGGGTCAGATGTGCGGGCTCTGCGGGAACTTTGACGGGAAGGTGACCAACGAGTTTGTCAGTGAGGAGGGTAGGTGGGGGCAGGGCTGGGGGGCCTCTGGGCCCACGGTGCTGACCCCCATTCTGCACCCCAGGCAAGTTCCTGGAACCCCACAAGTTTGCTGCCCTCCAGAAGCTGGACGACCCCGGCGAGATCTGCACCTTCCAGGACATCCCCAGCACCCACGTCCGGCAGGCCCAGCACGTAAGCAAGGGGGCTCCAGGTGGGGCTGACCCTTTGCCCCCATGACCCTGAGTGGCCCCCCCAGGCCCGGATCTGCACCCAGCTGCTGACCCTGGTGGCCCCTGAGTGCAGCGTGTCCAAGGAGCCCTTCGTGCTAAGCTGCCAGGCGGACGTGGCCGCAGCCCCCCAGCCAGGCCCACAGAACAGCAGTTGTGCCACCCTGTCGGAGTACTCCCGCCAGTGCAGCATGGTGGGCCAGCCGGTCCGCCGCTGGCGGAGCCCCGGCCTGTGCTGTGAGTCCAGGGAAGGGAGAGGGAGGGGCAGGGACCCTCTCACCGGAGCCGCGTGTGCCCACAGCCGTGGGTCAGTGCCCGGCCAACCAGGTGTACCAGGAGTGCGGCTCGGCCTGCGTGAAGACCTGCTCCAACCCGCAGCACAGCTGCTCCAGCTCCTGCACCTTCGGGTGCTTCTGCCCGGAAGGTGAGGGCAGTCGCAGGCACTCTCTCTCCCCGCACCCAAGCCCCAAGAAGACCCTCTCCTGCAGGTACGGTCCTGAATGACCTCTCCAATAACCACACCTGCGTGCCCGTCACCCAGTGCCCCTGTGTGCTCCACGGCGCCATGTATGCCCCCGGGGAGGTCACAATAGCTGCCTGCCAAACCTGGTGAGTGAGGCGCCGGAGGGGGCTCTGGCCGGCACCATGCCGCTACCCCCACGCCCACCCACAGCCGGTGCACCCTGGGCCGCTGGGTGTGCACGGAGCGGCCGTGCCCCGGACACTGCTCCCTGGAAGGTGGCTCCTTTGTTACCACATTTGACGCCAGGCCCTACCGCTTCCACGGCACCTGCACCTACATCCTCCTCCAGGTAGGACGAGCCCTGTGGCCCGTGGGGAGGGGCCCACCCGTGTCTGAGCCCCGCCCCCTCGCAGAGCCCCCAGCTTCCCGAGGACGGTGCCCTCATGGCTGTGTACGACAAGTCCGGCGTCTCACACTCCGAGACCTCCCTGGTGGCTGTGGTCTACCTCTCCAGGCAGGTAAGGCCTTTCCTGCGCCCATCCCTGCCAGCCTGCACCCTGACTCAGGCCACCCTCTCTCCAGGACAAAATTGTGATCTCTCAGGACGAGGTGGTCACCAACAACGGAGAAGCCAAGTGGCTGCCATACAAGACTCGTACGTCCTGGCCCAGTCTGTGGCCCCCCAGACCAGACGGCCCACTGAGCACTGCGTCCTGCAGGCAACATCACGGTCTTCAGGCAGACGTCCACCCACCTCCAGATGGCCACCAGCTTCGGGCTGGAGCTCGTGGTCCAGCTGCGCCCCATCTTCCAGGCCTATGTCACTGTTGGGCCCCAGTTCAGAGGTCAGACCAGAGGTGAGTCCCTGCCTCTCCAGGTGGCCCTGTTGGTTCAAGTCGAGCTCACGCCCCGCCGGCTCAGGGCTCTGCGGCAACTTCAACGGGGACACAACGGATGACTTCACCACTAGCATGGGTATCGCCGAGGGCACCGCCTCGCTGTTTGTGGACTCCTGGCGGGCGGGGAACTGTCCGGCCGCTCTGGAGCGTGAGACTGACCCCTGCTCCATGAGCCAGCTCAACAGTGAGTGTCCGGCCCCCCACTCCCCTGGCTGCCCGGGACTCACGCCCGGGCCTGTCATCCCCAGAGGTGTGTGCAGAGACCCACTGCTCCATGCTGCTGAGGACAGGCACGGTGTTCGAGAGGTGCCACGCCACAGTGAACCCTGCACCCTTCTACAAGGTGAGGGCCCGAGGGCGTCTTGGGAGGGCTGCGCCACCAGCCCATGCTGGCTCTCTGCCCGCAGAGGTGCATGTACCAGGCCTGCAACTACGAGGAGACCTTTCCCCACATCTGTGCCGCCCTGGGCGACTACGTACACGCCTGCTCCTTGCGGGGCGTCCTGCTCTGGGGCTGGAGAAGCAGTGTGGACAACTGCAGTGAGTGCCCGACGGGGCTTAAGCGGGGTCACCCCGGAGAGTCTGATGCCCGGGTCCCCCACAGCCATCCCCTGCACGGGTAACACCACCTTCAGCTACAACAGCCAAGCCTGTGAGCGCACCTGCCTGTCGCTGTCGGACCGTGCCACCGAGTGCCACCACAGCGCCGTGCCCGTGGACGGTTGCAACTGCCCCGATGGCACCTACCTGAACCAAAAGGGCGAGTGTGTGCGCAAGGCCCAGTGCCCGTGCATACTGGAGGGTTACAAGTTCATCCTGGCCGAGCAGTCCACTGTCATCAACGGCATCACCTGGTGAGGGACCGGGCAGGGGCCAGGCGGGGGGTTCCCGGGGTCTCACGCAGCCTCTCTCTTGCAGCCACTGCATCAACGGGCGGCTGAGTTGCCCGCAGCGGCCACAGATGTTCCTGGGTACGTACAGCAGCGCTGGCCGCAGGCTGGGAGTGTCCTGACCGCGCACCCCTCTTTCCTGCAGCCTCCTGCCAGGCCCCTAAGACCTTCAAGTCCTGCAGCCAGTCCTCCGAGAACAAGTTTGGGGCAGCCTGTGCCCCCACATGCCAGATGCTGGCCACCGGTGTTGCCTGCGTAAGGGGGCGCGCGAGGAGCAGGGACAATGCCTCCCAGGAGCTGCTGACCTGCCTCCCTCCAGGTGCCCACCAAGTGTGAGCCTGGCTGTGTCTGCGCCGAGGGCCTCTACGAGAATGCCGACGGGCAGTGTGTGCCCCCCGAGGAGTGCCCATGTGAGTTCTCGGGGGTCTCCTACCCTGGAGGAGCTGAGCTCCACACTGACTGCAGGACCTGGTGAGACAAAGCCTCGCTTCAGACGCCCTGGGAGGCCCACCACCCACACCTGCTGTCTCCACAGCTCCTGCTCAAGGGGGAGGTGGGCCTGTCAGCAGGGCACCCACTGCCCATCCACCTGCACCCTCTACGGGGAGGGCCACGTCATCACCTTCGACGGCCAGCGCTTCGTATTCGACGGCAACTGCGAGTACATCCTGGCCACGGTAACCATCGGGTGCCAGGCCGCAGGGGCCGGCAGGGCTCCTCCTCAGCGCCCTCTCCCTGCAGGACGTCTGTGGTGTCAACGACTCACAGCCCACCTTCAAGATCCTGACAGAGAACGTCATCTGTGGGAACTCCGGGGTCACATGCTCACGGGCCATCAAGATCTTCCTGGGGGTGAGCAGCCGGGCAGACTCTGGCAGGGCAGGACAGGCAGTCCTATGCCAACCCCACCCCACAGGGCCTGTCCGTGGTGCTGGCGGACAGAAACTACACGGTCACCGGGGAGGAGCCCCACGTGCAGCTCGGGGTGACGCCGGGTGCGCTGAGCCTTGTCGTGGACATCAGCATCCCCGGGAGGTACAACCTGACGCTCATCTGGAACAGGCACATGACCATCCTCATCAGGATCGCCCGTGCCTCCCAGGTACCGCACGCCCTCTGCCTCCTCCCAGGCCCCCCTGGGCCCGGCCTGATGCCACCGTCTGCAGGATCCCCTCTGCGGCTTGTGTGGCAACTTCAACGGGAACATGAAGGACGACTTCGAGACGCGCAGCAGGTACGTGGCATCCAGCGAGCTGGAGTTGGTGAACTCGTGGAAGGAGAGCCCGCTGTGCGGGGACGTGAGCTTCGTGACAGACCCCTGCAGTCTCAATGCCTTCCGGCGCTCCTGGGCCGAGCGCAAGTGCAGCGTCATCAACAGCCAGACCTTTGCCACCTGCCACAGCAAGGTGGGCACCGGGCACGAGGGCTGTGCGCCTGCAGCCAGACACTGACTGGCACACACCCCTGCAGGTATACCACCTGCCCTACTACGAGGCCTGCGTGCGCGACGCATGTGGGTGTGACAGTGGCGGGGACTGTGAGTGTCTGTGCGATGCCGTGGCTGCCTACGCCCAAGCCTGTCTGGACAAGGGTGTGTGCGTGGACTGGAGGACCCCGGCCTTCTGCCGTGAGTGACCACCCCTCCCACAGGTTGCTCCAACCCCACCAGCTGACAGCTCCCTTCCTCCCAGCCATCTACTGCGGCTTCTACAACACGCACACGCAGGACGGCCATGGCGAGTACCAGTACACACAGGAGGCCAACTGCACGTGGCACTACCAGCCCTGCCTCTGCCCCAGCCAGCCACAGAGCGTCCCAGGCAGCAACATCGAAGGTGCCAGGTGACCGGGAGGCAACGCAGATACAGTCACACAGACCCTGGCCGTTCTCCACCCTAGGCTGCTACAACTGCTCCCAGGATGAGTACTTCGACCACGAGGAGGGGGTGTGCGTGCCCTGCAGTAAGTCCAGTCGGCTGCCCTGAGAACCCTGCAACCACAGGGAGCTGACCCCATCTTCTTGCAGTGCCGCCCACCACGCCGCAGCCACCCACCACGCCGCAGCTGCCCACCACAGGTAATTGCACGCACACTAGGTGCCAAGGTGACCTGCAGCCCTGATGGCATGTCCGCCCACCCAGGCTCACGGCCCACGCAAGTCTGGCCCATGACGGGAACCTCCACCACCATCGGGCTTCTCAGCTCCACCGGACCCTCACCCAGCTCTAATCACACCCCTGCCAGCCCCACCCAGACACCCCTCCTTCCAGCCACGCTCACATCCTCCAAGCCCACAGCCTCCTCGGGAGGTAAGGAGCCTCCAGCTGAGCCCATGGAGAGGAAGGGGATGTTCCGGGCGGCTGTCCTCTGCAGAACCACCTAGACCAACCACGGCCGTCACCCCACAAGCCACATCAGGGCTGCCTCCCACAGCCACACTGAGATCGACAGCCACAAAACCCACAGTGACCCAGGCCACAACCAGGGCCACGGCATCGACCGCCAGCCCAGCCACGACGTCCACAGCTCAGTCCACAACACGGACCACAATGACACTACCAACCCCAGCCACATCAGGGACAAGCCCCACGCTGCGTAAGTCATGGCGCCATGGGATGCCAGCACTGAATAACGATGACAACTTCACCAATTCCCACAGCAAAATCGACCAATCAGGAACTGCCAGGAACAACGGCCACCCAGACGACAGGCCCACGTCCAACCCCAGCAAGCACCACAGGCCCAACCACCCCACAGCCAGGACAACCCACGAGGCCCACAGCCACAGAGACCACTCAAACAAGAACGACTACTGAATACACAACGCCCCAAACCCCACACACCACACACTCCCCGCCTACGGCGGGGAGTCCCGTCCCTTCCACAGGTCCTGTCACTGCAACATCTTTCCATGCCACCACTACCTATCCAACCCCATCACACCCTGAGACCACACTTCCCACTCACGTTCCACCTTTCTCCACCTCCTTGGTGACTCCAAGTACTCACACAGTCATCACCCCTACCCACGCACAGATGGCCACATCTGCCTCCATCCACTCAGCGCCAACAGGTACCATTCCTCCACCAACAACGCTCAAGGCCACAGGGTCCACCCACACAGCCCCACCAATAACGCCGACCACCAGTGGGACCAGCCAAGCCCACAGCTCATTCAGCACAAACAAAACACCTACCTCGCTACATTCACACACTTCCTCCACACACCATCCTGAAGTCACCCCAACTTCTACTACCACGATTACTCCCAACCCCACTAGTACACGCACCAGAACCCCTGTGGCCCACACCAACTCAGCCACCAGCAGCAGGCCACCACCACCCTTCACCACACACTCCCCACCTACAGGGAGCAGTCCCTTCTCTTCCACAGGTCCCATGACGGCAACATCCTTCAAGACCACCACTACCTATCCAACCCCATCACTCTTCCACAGGTCCTATGACTGCAACATCCTTCCAGACCACCACTACCTATCCAACCCCATCACACCCTCAGACCACACTTCCCACTCACGTTCCACCTTTCTCCACCTCTTTGGTGACTCCAAGTACTCACACAGTCATCACCCCTACCCATGCACAGATGGCCACTTCTGCCTCCATCCACTCAATGCCAACAGGCACGATTCCTCCACCGACAACGCTCAAGGCCACAGGGTCCACCCACACAGCGCCAACAATGACGCTGACCACCAGCGGGACCAGCCAAGCCCTGAGCTCATTAAACACAGCCAAAACCTCTACATCCCTACATTCACACACTTCCTCCACACACCATGCTGAAGCCACCTCAACTTCTACCACCAACATCACCCCCAACCCCACCAGTACAGGAACCCCACCAATGACAGTGACCACCAGTGGGACCAGCCAATCCCGAAGCTCATTTAGCACGGCCAAAACCTCTACATCCCTACATTCACACACTTCCTCCACACACCATCCTGAAGTCACCTCAACTTCTACCACCAGCATCACCCCCAACCACACCAGTACAGGCACCAGAACCCCTGTGGCCCACACCACGTCGGCCACCAGCAGCAGGCTACCCACACCCTTCACCACACACTCCCCACCTACAGGGACCACTCCCATCTCTTCCACAGGTCCTGTCACTGCAACATCCTTCCAGACCACCACTACCTATCCAACCCCATCACACCCTCACACCACACTTCCCACTCACGTTCCATCTTTCTCCACCTCCTTGGTGACTCCAAGTACTCACACGGTCATCATCCCTACCCACACACAGATGGCCACTTCTGCCTCCATCCACTCAATGCCAACAGGCACCATTCCTCCACCGACCACGATCAAGGCCACAGGGTCCACCCACACAGCCCCACCAATGACACCGACCACCAGTGGGACCAGCCAATCCCCAAGCTCATTTAGCACGGCCAAAACTTCTACATCCCTACCTTACCACACTTCCTCAACACACCATCCTGAAGTCACCCCAACTTCTACCACCAACATCACCCCCAAACACACCAGTACAGGCACCAGAACCCCTGTGGCCCACACCACCTCGGCCAGCAGCAGCAGGCTACCCACACCCTTCACCACACACTCCCCACCTACAGGGAGCAGTCCCTTCTCTTCCACAGGTCCTATGACTGCAACATCCTTCCAGACCACCACTACCTATCCAACCCCATCACACCCTCAGACCACACTTCCCACTCACGTTCCACCTTTCTCCACCTCCTTGGTGACTCCAAGTACTCACACAGTCATCATCACTACCCACACACAGATGGCCACTTCTGCCTCCATCCACTCAACGCCAACAGGCACCGTTCCTCCACCAACAACGCTCAAGGCCACAGGGTCCACCCACACAGCCCCACCAATGACAGTGACCACCAGTGGGACCAGCCAAACCCACAGCTCATTCAGCACAGCTACAGCCTCTTCTTCCTTCATATCCTCCTCGTCTTGGCTGCCTCAGAACTCTAGCTCAAGGCCACCGTCATCACCTATCACCACACAACTCCCCCACTTGAGTTCTGCAACCACTCCTGTTTCCACAACTAATCAGCTGTCCTCCTCATTTTCTCCCAGTCCTTCTGCCCCCTCTACTGTTTCTTCTTATGTGCCCTCCTCCCACTCCTCTCCCCAGACTTCATCGCCTTCTGTTGGCACATCTTCCTCTTTCGTGTCCGCCCCCGTGCACTCCACAACCCTGAGCTCGGGGTCACACTCCTCATTGTCCACTCATCCCACGACTGCATCAGTGTCTGCATCTCCTCTTTTTCCTTCTTCTCCAGCTGCCTCTACTACCATTAGGGCCACTCTCCCCCACACTATCTCCTCTCCTTTCACCCTCTCTGCTCTACTCCCCATATCCACTGTTACCGTGTCTCCCACCCCATCCAGCCACCTAGCCTCCAGCACCATTGCATTTCCGTCCACGCCCAGGACCACGGCCAGCACCCACACCGCCCCTGCCTTCTCCTCTCAGTCCACCACCTCGCGGTCCACTTCTCTCACCACCCGAGTTCCCACATCAGGCTTTGTGTCACTCACCTCGGGGGTGACGGGTATCCCCACCTCTCCAGTCACCAACCTTACCACCAGGCACCCTGGTCCCACCTTGTCGCCTACCACACGGTTCCTGACCAGCTCCCTCACTGCCCATGGAAGCACCCCTGCTTCTGCCCCGGTATCTTCTCTCGGGACACCTACGCCCACCTCACCCGGTAAGTGGCATCTCTGTGGCCCTTCTCCTGGCTGGGCGCTGCTGACCGTCCACTCGGCTACCAGGGGTCTGCAGTGTGCGGGAGCAGCAGGAGGAGATCACGTTCAAGGGGTGCATGGCGAACGTGACGGTAACCCGCTGTGAGGGCGCCTGCATTTCCGCTGCCAGGTGAGTCCACAGGTGGGAGGCCTGCCCCACGTCATGACCCTGCTCTGTCTTGACTTCTCGGCAGCTTCAACATCATCACCCAGCAGGTGGATGCCCGCTGCAGCTGCTGCCGCCCCCTCCACTCCTATGAGCAGCAGCTGGAGCTGCCCTGCCCCGATCCCAGCACGCCTGGCCGGCGGCTCGTACTCACCCTGCAGGTGTTCAGCCACTGCGTGTGCAGCTCTGTGGCCTGTGGAGACTAGCAGGGTCGCTGCCTGCTCTCCTGGGGCTGAAGGACTGCAGATGACAGACAGGAAAACACCCACCAGCCCCCTTCCCGCTTGTGCCAGCAGCTGCTTTCCTGGTCACCAGGCCTGGCCCCCAAGTGCCCTGGGCCGTGGCTCCCTGGGGCACCGGTTGGAGAGGGGCTGCCAAGCAGGGGCTCAGACTACCACACTCCTGCAGACCCTGAGCCAGCAGAGAGGGACTGAGGCGGACAGTGGTCACGGACCTCCCAGGCACACAGGGCACTCCCGACCACCCCTGCCCACTGTCCAACACCTCCCAGCCCCTGAACTTGGCCCCAGCCCTGCTGGGCCCAGAACCCTGCAGATGAAGCCACAGAGCAGGCGCTCGACCAGACCCATCAGGGGCGAGGAGGGCACGGAAACCTGTGCCGAGATGGGGGCAAGAGGCCCAGGCAGCCACCAGCACAGAGAAGAGGAGATCCCCAGAGTCAGGGAGGGCAGAGGGTGGCAGCGAGGGCAGGGCAGCCGCCCCCGCTCCCAGCCAGGCAGAAGGCCCCCACCAGCACCACACCCATCCCCAGCAGCCTGTCCTTGGGAGAGGGCGTCACCCGGTCAGAGACTCCAAATAAACCGGTTCTTGTCAAGGCACAGAGGCTGGTCCCTGAGCACTGCTTTTGCCT